CATCTCCTCTGCTCAGTGTACGGTCTAGCAAGAGCAGACTCTCTGTAGGTGTTTGTTGAATAAATGAAACCAATAGTAATGGTTATTAATAACAATCCCAGTAGCCAATTTTTATTGACTATTCTCTTGGCCAGTGTGCTCACGTTAATCTAATTTGAACCTCACAGAAATCTTACGCGTTATGACATATTTGTCTTATTCACAGGTGAGGAAACCAAGGCTTAGGGAAGGAAAGTCGCTTGTCTGAAATCACAGCTAGAAAAGGGGCCAAAACCCAAGGGTGGACCCACTGGCTGGAAAACAGTGCAGTTAGGCAGGGGCCCCTGTTTCTTAATAATGAATGAACCAACGACCCCCAAGGCTGGTTTGCCCGTGCACACGCACGCACGTGTGCAACACGTAGCACTTGCTGAGTGTTTGCTACTTGCCAGGCCTCATGTCAAGCACTTTACGCGTGCTTTTATGCCCTACGTTTTGTTTTTGTCTGTTTTGCTTTTTTCCCCTAATGCCTAGCCAAAGGCGTGGCCCAGGCGCCCAGGCAGGACTTGGGGAGTGAATGAAGAGTGAACAAATGAATGAATGCGCGGCAACGGGATCTTCATAAACCAGACCCTCCTCGGGGATCTAATGCGAACACTCCCGAGGCCCGGGCCCAGGTACGCTGAGGGCGGCTCGTGGGCCCCAGGCCGACCTCAGCCCGCGACTCCCGGGCTCCGGGGGCCCAGGTGGCCCCCAGTAGGTGAGGAGCCGGGCCCGCCGGCGCCTTGGCGTTGCCACCTCTACCTGCCTGCCCTCTCCCCTTCCGGATCCACAGCCAGGCCTCGGCGGGCTCCTGGTGTGCAGCCGCCCGGCCGCTTCCGCCCGAGGGTCGCGGGGCTCAGAGTCCGGCAGGCTCCAGGCGGGGCAGGGGATGTCCGCGGCCCGGCAGGCGCACGCCCACCTGTCGGCCGCGCAGGCGCAGCAGCGGGCCGGCCTCCCCGCGCCCCGCGGCGCGCGGCCAGTGCGCAGGCGCGGCGGCCGATGCGAGTGTGTATGTGCGGGCGAGAAGATGGCGGCGGCGGGGGAAGCAGCGTGAGCAGCCGGAGGATCGCGGAGTCCCAATGAAACGGGCAGCCATGGCCCTCCACAGCCCGCAGGTAGCCGCCGGTCTGCGCCTTCGGCCGGAAGGTCATTTCTTCATCTTTTCATTCTGCCTGTCAGTATTATCCCAGGGCTAGTTTCCCCCACGATGGCGGAATGGCCACAGCAGTTTCAGGCTTCACATTTGGGCACAGCCTCCGTCACACCAGCCTGACCAAGAGAGTGAGTGTGCATCCCAGAATTTTAGGCAGTGTGCGTAATGTCTCTCCCCCCTCTCCTTTTCCAGATATGCCAGTTCCTCCTGGACTCCTCAGACTGGAAGATTGTCCTTTCTCCTTGGCAAATCATCTGTACTATCTGATTGCATCTTACAGTCTTCTTTAAATATTATTGTTCCTTAACTGTTAATGTGTCTGTGCCTTGAGGTCAGCCTCAGGTTCCAATCCTGTTCCATTTTGTTTGTGGAATCTCAGGCAAGGTTGGTTTCTCTGAACTTTTAAAGTTTTTTCACCATTTGAACCACGTTTTCTGCTTTTCTTTAGTATGTTTGGCAGAGAAAGCGGAAATGGAGGTAGTGGCATGAGTCAGCAGAAAGGTAAATGGAACAACTGGCAGTATTTGTGAACCATGTGATCAGTGACTCTCTTATTTTTTTTCAGTATATTTTTGGAGATTTTAGCCCTGATGAATTCAATCAATTCTTTGTGACTCCTCGATCTTCAGTTGAGGTAAGACAAAACTTTGTTTTAGTGAGTCCGTGAATTAAAATTTGTTTTCTGATTCCTTGTGCAGCTTCCTCCATACAGTGGAACAGTTCTGTGTGGCACACAGGCTGTGGATAAACTACCTGATGGTAAGCTAGTTCTCTCCTTATTTCCCTGAAGGGGTTCTTAACTAATAGTTTTCTTTCTAAACAGGACAAGAATATCAGAGAATTGAGTTTGGTGTCGATGAAGTCATTGAACCCAGTGACACTTTGCCGAGAACCCCCAGCTACAGTATTTCAAGCACACTGAACCCTCAGGCCCCTGAATTTATTCTCGGTTGTACAGCTTCCAAAATAACCCCTGATGGTATCACTAAAGAAGCAAGCTATGGCTCCATCGACTGCCAGTACCCAGGCTCTGCCCTCGCTTTGGATGGAAGTTCTAATGTGGAGGCGGAAGTTTTGGAAAATGATGGTGTCTCAGGTGGTCTTGGACAAAGGGAGCGTAAAAAGAAGAAAAAGCGGCCACCTGGATATTACAGCTATTTGAAAGATGGTGGCGATGATAGTATCTCCACAGAAGCCCTGGTCAATGGCCATGCCAATTCAGCAGTCCCGAACAGTGTCAGTGCAGAGGATGCAGAATTTATGGGTGACATGCCCCCGTCAGTTACGCCCAGGACTTGTAACAGCCCCCAGAACTCCACAGACTCTGTCAGTGACATTGTGCCTGACAGTCCTTTCCCCGGAGCACTCGGCAGTGACACCAGGACTGCAGGGCAGCCAGAGGGGGGCCCCGGGGCTGATTTTGGTCAGTCCTGCTTCCCTGCAGAGGCTGGCAGAGACACCCTGTCAAGGACAGCTGGGGCTCAGCCCTGCGTTGGTACCGATACTACTGAAAACCTTGGAGTTGCTAATGGACAAATACTTGAATCCTCGGGTGAGGGCACAGCTACCAACGGGGTGGAGTTGCACACCACGGAAAGCATAGACTTGGACCCAACCAAACCCGAGAGTGCATCACCTCCTGCTGACGGCACGGGCTCTGCATCAGGCACCCTTCCTGTCAGCCAGCCCAAGTCCTGGGCCAGCCTCTTTCATGATTCTAAGCCCTCTTCCTCCTCGCCGGTGGCCTATGTGGAAACTAAGTATTCCCCTCCCGCCATATCTCCCCTGGTTTCTGAAAAGCAGGTTGAAGTCAAAGAAGGGCTTGTTCCGGTTTCAGAGGATCCTGTAGCCATAAAGATTGCAGGTATAGTTGAAAAGATACAAATCTAGAGTGAAAATTTCTGAAATATGCTTCTTCACTCTTTCAGAGTTGCTGGAGAATGTAACCCTAATCCATAAACCAGTGTCGTTGCAACCCCGTGGGCTGATCAATAAAGGGAACTGGTGCTACATTAATGCTGTATCCTTCCTGGACGCCGTCCGCAAGGCCAGTTCCTTTACGCTTCCTTACTGCCACTACATAGACACTGCAGGCATTGGTTGCTTGCCCGCCGATGTACCACCTGATGAAGTTCATTCCTCTGTATTCCAAAGTGCAAAGGCCTTGTACGTCAACACCCATGATAGACAGCTTGTAAGTAAGGTGGTGAAAGATGTGTTAAGTGGTGCACTATTTAACATTTTTTCCCCATGTTTAGTGTTCGGCTAATGAATGAGTTCACTAATATGCCAGTACCTCCAAAACCCCGACAAGGTTAGTAAAAATGAGTTTTGTTGATGCTATTATTAGGAAAACCTGTGTCCTCTTTCCATTGCAGCTCTTGGAGATAAAATCGTGAGGGATATTCGCCCTGGAGCTGCCTTTGAGCCCACATATATTTACAGACTCCTGACAGTTAACAAGTCAAGCCTGTCTGAAAAGGTTTGAGACTTCTCTGTTGTCACTAGTATCAACACAGTAACGTGATTATATTTGACCTTTTCAGGGTCGACAAGAAGATGCTGAGGAATACTTAGGCTTCATTCTAAATGGACTTCATGAGGAAATGTTGAACCTAAAGAAGCTTCTCTCACCAAGTAATGAAAGTAGGTTATGGTCCACTTGCCGCAGAGTTGTGATAGTAGTGTAAGCAGATGCTCTCCTTTTCAGAACTTACGATTTCCAACGGCCCCAAAAACCACTCGGTCAATGAAGAAGAGCAGGAAGAACAAGGTGAAGGAAGCGAGGATGAATGGGAACAAGTGGGCCCCCGGAACAAGACTTCCGTCACCCGCCAGGCGGATTTTGTTCAGACTCCAATCACCGGCATTTTTGGTGGACACATCAGGTTTGTGCTTTTCTGGAATAACTTAATATTTGTTAATTTTTTTGTTTTTGCTTTCAATTCTTAGGTCTGTGGTTTACCAGCAGAGTTCAAAAGAATCTGCCACTTTGCAGCCATTTTTCACGTTGCAGTTGGATATCCAGTCAGACAAGATACGCACAGTCCAGGATGCACTGGAGAGCTTGGTGGCAAGAGAATCTGTCCAAGGTTATACCACAAAAACCAAACAAGAGGTATGTTCACACTTGATTTTGAACCTTTCTACGACGGTGTGTCCTGGTGTGCTTTGTGTCTTAGGTTGAGATAAGTCGAAGAGTGACTCTGGAAAAACTCCCTCCTGTCCTCGTGCTGCACCTGAAACGATTCGTTTATGAGAAGACTGGTGGGTGCCAGAAGCTTATCAAAAATATTGAATATCCTGTGGACTTGGAAATTAGTAAAGGTAATGCATACATAAGGTCGGGAGTGTTCGTGGTGCTTCAAGCCATTGATATTTTGTTTTCCAGAACTGCTTTCTCCAGGGGTTAAAAATAAGAATTTTAAATGCCACCGAACCTATCGGCTCTTTGCAGGTGAGTAAATTTGTACGACATTACTTCTTCATCTCACTCTGCTGCCTGCTGGGCTCTCTTCCAGTGGTCTACCATCACGGCAACAGTGCGACGGGCGGCCATTACACTACAGACGTCTTCCAGATCGGTCTGAATGGCTGGCTGCGCATCGATGACCAGACAGTCAAGGTGATCAACCAGTACCAGGTGGTGAAACCAACTGCTGAACGCACAGCCTACCTCCTGTATTACCGCCGAGTGGACCTGCTGTAAACCCTGTGTGCGCTGTGTGTGCGCCCAGTGCCCGCTTCGTAGGACACCACCTCACACTCACTTCCCGCCTCTCTTTAGTGGCTCTTTAGAGAGAAACTCTTTCTCCCTTTGCAAAAATGGGCTAGAATGAAAAGGAGATGCCTTGGGGTTCGTGCACAACACAGCTTCTGTTGACTCTAACTTCCAAATCAAAATCATTTGGTTGAAACAGACTGTTGCTTGATTTTAGAAAATACACAAAAACCCATATTTCTGAAATAATGCTGATTCCTGAGATAAGAAAGTGGATTTGATCCCCAGTCTCATTGCTTAGTAGAATAAATCCTGCACCAGCAACAACACTTGTAAATTTGTGAAAATGAATTTTATCTTTCCTTAAAAAAGAAATTTTTTAATCCATCACACTTTTCTTCCCTACCCTTTAGTTTTTGATAAATGATAAAAATGAGCCAGTTATCAAAGAAGAACTAGTTCTTACTTCAAAAGAAAAATAAACATAAAAAATAAGTTGCTGGTTCCTAACAGGAAAAATTTTAATAATTGTACTGAGAGAAACTGCTTACGTACACATTGCAGATCAAATATTTGGAGTTAAAATGTTAGTCTACATAGATGGGTGATTGTAACTTTATTGCCATTAAAAGATTTCAAATTGCATTCATGCTTCTGTGTACACATAATGAAAAATGGGCAAATAATGAAGATCTCTCCTTCAGTCTGCTCTGTTTAATTCTGCTGTCTGCTCTTCTCTAATGCTGCGTCCCTAATTGTACACAGTTTAGTGATATCTAGGAGTATAAAGTTGTCGCCCATCAATAAAAATCACAAAGTTGGTTTAAAGGTGTGTGCGTGTTTCTTTGAATGCGAATGCC